TTGTGACTAGACTAAACAGAGGTTGTGACACGTGCCAGGGTGCCAGCATAGAGGATGCGACACGTGCCAGGGTGCCAGCATAGAGGATGCAGTGCTGGAAGCTGGCTGGGGCCGTCAGGGACAACATCAGAGAGAAAGTAACAGCTTGAGCTGAAAACTGGAAAACGATTCAGAACTTGCTGGGCAAGTAAATTGGGAGAAGAACTTTCTAGAGAGGGAATAAGCTGGGCAAAGACACTCGGCTTGTGAGGATGGGGTATGCTAGGGGAAAGGCTGGCATAGTCAATGCCAGAGGGGTCCAATCTTTTGGCTTCCCTGGGCCACATTGGAAGAAGAATTGTCTTGGGCCACACATAAAATACACTAACACTAACAACAGCTGATGAGCAAAAACAAAAACAAAAACAAAAAAAATCTCATAATGTTTTAAGAAAGTTTATGAATTTGTGTTGGGCCTCATTCAAAGCTGTCCTGGGCCACGGGTTGGACAAGCTTACTCTAAGGTATTTACCAAAAGGAACTGGGACATAAATAGGATGAATGTTCTTTGCAGCATTGAGTGTTGAATGTTCATTATGATGTTATTCACAGTAGCCAAAAGGTGGAAACAACTAAGTGTCCATTGATGGATGAGTAGATAAGCAAAATGTGGTATATACACACAATGGAATATTATTCAGCCATGAAAAGGAATGAAGTTCTGATATGTGCTACAACATGGATGGCCCTGGAAAACATAATACTAATTGAAATAAGCTAGACACAAAAGGACAAATATTGCATAATTCCAATTATATGAAATGTCTAGTGGATAAATTTATAGAGACAAAGTGGATTAGATGTTACTGGGGGCTGGGGGAAGGGGAAAACGAGGAGTTATTGCTTAATTGGTACAGAGTTTCTGTTTGGGGTGATGAAAAGGTTTTGCAAATAGTGGTGATGGTTGCACAACACTGTGAATGTACTTTACTGCCACTGAATTGCACACTTCAAAATGGTTAAAATCACATTTAAAAAATTCCATTCTCTGTTGATGGACACTCGGGCTGTTACTACTTTTTCAGCATTTTGATTAAAGCTGCAATAAACATTGATACACAAATGTCTGTTTGAGTTCCTGTTTTCAGTTCTTTGGGGTCTATACGTAGGAGTGTGCTAGGTATTTTATGTTTTATATATATTTTACTGCAATTAAAAAATAAATATATAAAAGACTGGCCTGTGTGAAGACCTCGGGAGGTAAGAATGGCTGGAGCAACAGCTGGATCATGAAGGGCTGGGCACGCCCTTGTTTAGGAGTTGGTTTTATCCTGAAAGCAGGAACCATGGAGGGATTTTGAATGAGGGGGTCATAAAGTTAGATTTGCATTTTAGAGCGATGTAAACTGCCATTACCAGGAAGAATATTAGACAGAATATTCACCTGCTAGTCCCAAGGATTTGGGTCAGGGCAGGCCTCTGTCTGTGCAGAAACAAAGTCTGGTAAAAGGGCAGTTACGGAAAGGGCTTATACTAAGCATATTTTTCTAGTGTAGCTGAACAACTCAACCATGATAACCTGCTGGAAGTGATGCAAGAAATATCTTGAACGACCTAAAGTACCGGCCATATTTTTTTCTTATGTCTGGAAATCTCAAAAGCACATGCTCACTTCTATAATTGTAATCATTTGATCAGTGTGTACTGTAAGGATTGAAATGCCAATATGTTTTGCTTCCTTGGTAGCTGAGAGATAACCTGCAAAAACATGTTGTTCTTGTTCTGGAAATGGCTCTTTCTATTACCTTTATTTCTCCATTTATCTTTTTTTCTAGGAAGTACCTGTAGACCAGGAATACTGGGCCAGAAGAAAAAAATACTGTCTAGTTTAGCAAATTGCAGAATGGACAGCACTGAATGTTGGAACATAAAATTTTTAAAAGGTGGGGGGCTGGAACTGGCAGAGTATAAGTGGTTCACACATATCCTGTGTTTTGAAAACGGCAGGTTTTGGCTTGTGATCAACCAGGAGGGAAACATGGTTACTGCTCGCCAGGAACCTCGCCTGGTCCTGATTTCCCTGACCTGCGATGGTGACACCCTGACTCTCAGTGCAGCCTACACAAAGGACCTACTACTGCCTATCAAAACGCCCACCACAAATGCAGTGCACAAGTGCAGGTAAGGAAAGGGCAGGTCGTAGCCCTTGTGTGATGTCTGCCCTTTGCTCCTGCTACCCCTGCAGAGTGCACGGCCTGGAGATAGAGGGCAGGGACTGTGGCGAGGCCACCGCCCAGTGGATAACCAGCTTCCTGAAGTCACAGCCCTACCGCCTGGTGCACTTCGAGCCTCACATGCGACCGAGACGTCCTCATCAAATAGCAGACTTGTTCCGACCCAAGGACCAGGTGAGAGGTTCTGCTGCCTCCATGGGTAGAAAATGTGTTATAACAATGTCTATTTCCTTATCAGATTGCTTACTCAGACACCAGCCCATTCTTGATCCTTTCTGAGGCGTCGCTGGCGGATCTCAACTCCAGGCTAGAGAAGAAAGTTAAAGCAACCAACTTCAGGCCCAATATTGTAATTTCAGGATGCGATGTCTATGCAGAGGTAACACTATGCCCCTTTGGATCTTTCCTTGGATTTGACTTCTTTTTTAAGGTATGAGAGTCTTTGACATTGGATTAGATTATATGCTCATGGGAATTTGTGCTTTGTCCCCTAGGATTCTTGGGATGAGCTTCTTATTGGTGACGTGGAACTGAAAAGGGTGATGGCTTGTTCCAGGTAAGGTGCTTTCCTGTCCCTGTGGGGTGGAGTCCCCCTTATGATGCTCTGTGTGTGTGTCCAGATGCATTTTAACCACAGTGGACCCAGACACCGGTGTCATGAGCAGGAAGGAACCGCTGGAAACACTGAAGAGGTAGGACTGGGCAGACGGGGCTCATCCTCGGGCTGTGACTCATCATGATCTTTTCCTATTGCAGTTATCGCCAGTGTGACCCTTCAGAACGAAAGTTATATGGAAAATCACCACTCTTTGGGCAGTATTTTGTGCTGGAAAACCCAGGGACCATCAAAGTGGGAGACCCTGTGTACCTGCTGGGCCAGTAATGGGAACCGTATGTCCTGGAATATTAGATGCCTTTTAAAAATGTTCTCAAAAATGACAACACTTGAAGCATGGTGTTTCAGAACTGAGACCTCTACATTTTCTTTAAATTTGTGATTTTCACATTTTTCGTCTTTTGGACTTCTGGTGTCTCAATGCTTCAATGTCCCAGTGCAAAAAGTAAAGAAATATAGTCTCAATAACTTAGTAGGACTTCAGTAAGTCACTTAAATGACAAGACAGGATTCTGAAAACTCCCCGTTTAACTGATTATGGAATAGTTCTTTCTCCTGCTTCTCCGTTTATCTACCAAGAGCGCAGACTTGCATCCTGTCACTACCACTCGTTAGAGAAAGAGAAGAAGAGAAAGAGGAAGAGTGGGTGGGCTGGAAGAATATCCTAGAATGTGTTATTGCCCCTGTTCATGAGGTACGCAATGAAAATTAAATTGCACCCCAAATATGGCTGGAATGCCACTTCCCTTTTCTTCTCAAGCCCCGGGCTAGCTTTTGAAATGGCATAAAGACTGAGGTGACCTTCAGGAAGCACTGCAGATATTAATTTTCCATAGATCTGGATCTGGCCCTGCTGCTTCTCAGACAGCATTGGATTTCCTAAAGGTGCTCAGGAGGATGGTTGTGTAGTCATGGAGGACCCCTGGATCCTTGCCATTCCCCTCAGCTAATGACGGAGTGCTCCTTCTCCAGTTCCGGGTGAAAAAGTTCTGAATTCTGTGGAGGAGAAGAAAAGTGATTCAGTGATTTCAGATAGACTACTGAAAACCTTTAAAGGGGGAAAAGGAAAGCATATGTCAGTTGTTTAAAACCCAATATCTATTTTTTAACTGATTGTATAACTCTAAGATCTGATGAAGTATATTTTTTATTGCCATTTTGTCCTTTGATTATATTGGGAAGTTGACTAAACTTGAAAAATGTTTTTAAAACTGTGAATAAATGGAAGCTACTTTGACTAGTTTCAGATCTTACTAACTTCTTGGCACAAAGTTAGACTGTGAAAGCTGACTGAGGCTGGGCACAGGGGCTCATGCCTGTAATTCCAGCACTTTGGGAGGCCAAGGTGGGAGAATGGCTTGAGCCCAGGAGTTTGAGACCAGCCCAGAAAATATAATGGGATCCTGTCGCTACAAAATGTTTTTAAAATGCACTCGGTGTGGTGGTGTGTGCCTGCAGTCCTGGCTATGGCTACTCGGGAGGATGAGGTAGAAGGATTGGTTGAGCCCAGGAGCGGGAGATTGAGGCTGCAGTGAGTTATGATTGCACCACTACACTCCAGCCTGAGTGATAGAGTGAGACCCTATCTCTAAAAAAGAAACAGGAAAAAAAAAGAAAGCTGACTGAGGTGAATGGGCAAAGCCAGTAATTCTGACACCTGACCACAGCTGGGTCTTCTGCATAATGGACCTCCTCACCCACAGCCTCCCAGGCAAGCACCCATGTTTGAAGGACTATCAAGTCAACATGCTTTTTACCAAAAGCTGCACATTTTTCACTTTGATTTTATAAAAGAGGTCAGTAATCGCTGAAATCTAGCTGAGCCCTGAAGTAAAGTTCTGAGCAAAGAGGTGCATGTGCTTGTTTTATGGTTGGTGAATTATTACAGTTTGTTTTCTGCATGCTTGGCATGAGGTGAATAATTACATCAATTTTCCAGAGAACCTGGGCCATCACCTTCCCCAACAAGTCCAGTTGATGTTGAAACTACAGATAGATTGAGACAAAGCGAAGTGTTCAGCAAGTAGCATTACTAATGGGACCGGGGGACCCGTGGGAGAGTGAGTGTACACAGGATTTAGGAAACCATGTGAATATGGGCTCTCTGGGAATAGCCAATAGGTAGGGAGCAATCAGAAACCCAAGGTTTGGTGGCTCTTCCTAGGTATTTATAATTAGTGGCAAGTGAAAGCCTTAGTCCTGAATTTCTAACCACTTGTAAGAACTAACAGCCACTTCTCTGTGCCCCGTCCGGGCAGTAACCATCATTCTCCATGGACAGGCTCTCGGGGTAGCTAGCTCTGCAGGGCAGCACCCACGTGGAAGGGAGCACCCAGAAACCCTCCTCACTGGGCAGACCTGTCCTTCTGTGCCTCACAGTGTGAGGAAGATTCCTGTTTGAAGAGAGAAGTTCCAGTGACCTCTAGAATCTCAGAGTAGTTGCCAAGCTTTCTGTCAGTGAGATTTAAAGGCCATTTACTTGTGTTTATTTTATATTTAATGAGTTGGTTAATGCCAGAGACAAAGCTGATATCCCATTTATTTTGGATACTGAGCATTTGCACACTATTCCACTTGAAATATAGAATCAGGAATGTAGGCCATCCCAGACTTTCAGATCTTACAACAGCAAATGACAGATGTTTGAGATCAGGCCAAAATATCCACCCTCGGTGGGCATCTCCTCTGTGTGGCAACTTATGCTGCAGCCACAGTGGGGAGTCACAAACTCAGAGCTGGAGGTCTTGAAAAGGACAATGTGGGCCAGGCTCCGGAGGGGCTGCCTAAAGGCTTGCTTTTGTGACTCTCCTGCAGAAAATGTTAGAAACTTCCAACCGAAAGACGAGGGCAGCAACTTATACACACGAAGGCAGAAAGAAATTGGGGAAGGGGAGGCTGTTGGAATTCAGGCCGTTGTCCTATAGGGAGAAATACTCCTCCTCTCCTTCTCCCTTTACTGATAACGGGGCATGGTGAGGAGATGAGCTTGTGAGGGTCTGCCAGTTTGGTAAGAGTGCATGGGGAGGTTGGGTAAATTAGACTAGCCAAATGGGACTTCGGGAAACCATTTATGAGGCTGTCACCAACAGTGATGGCAGGCTGAAATTCCAGGCAAGTGCTCCCAGCATTCCAAGAGTGTATCAAATTAAAGCAACCCATGATGGTGGAGAACAGATACATTAAAGTTCCTTGAAAATGACAGAGTGGCTCTCAGACCAGACCTTGATTGTGGGTATAATCGGAGTGTTGCTACCACACCCTAACACTGCATTTCCCGTGTTTTATTGGTCCATGGAATTCTGAAAGTTTGCCTTTCGGGATGCTTCTAAAAACAATTCCATGGACCAGTAAGTTTGGAAAGTCCTGCGTGCCTCACTTCTCTTCAAAGGCAAAAGGCTCTGGAGAGGCCTTCATGAAGACATCTGTGTTTAATGCTGCCCTTCCCAAAGGTCTGTTTTTGACTGTCTTTTGAGAAATGATCCTCTGATCTCTAGGCAGAATGCCAGTGAGCCAAGGAATCCCAGTTAGCAGGAGGGGTGCACTCATGGGAAGACTGAAGAAGTTAAAAGTTCCCGCCAAGTGAAGGAGACCTATCTTGGGACACTTCCCCTTGTCCTCTCCCTTGCCCCTCTTGCTGGAGTAAAAGGATGGAACTGGGACTTGATAGGTTAAAGGAGGTGTGGAGAAGTGTCTTAGACCAGCTCTCCTGTTGTGGGCCTTAGGGAGAAGCACTCTCTTTCTTCGGGATCATTTTCCAAACATGCATTTTTGGATGGATAGGGTGGATCAGGGTGAGGGAAGGGAAACCAAACTCTCTCTAACCTTGCCCTTACAGCAATACCTGTGATGTAAGTTACAAAACCACCTGTGATGAAAGTGCTCCAGGATGCTTCATGCACCAGGGAGGGGTGCCCTGTTTCTCTTCTGCTAGCTTCTCCTTTCTTTTTTTTTTTTCTTCTTTTTTTTGAGACAGTGTCTCACTCTGTTGCCAGGCTGGAGTGCAGTGGTGAGATCTCAGCTCACTGCAGCCTCTGCCTCCCAGGTTCAAGCAATTCTTCTGCCTCAGCCTCCCGAGTAGCTGGTGTGTCTGGAGTTGGTTCCTTCTGGTGGGTTCTTGGTCTCGCTGACTTCAAGAATGAAGCCACAGACCTTCGCAGTGAGTGTTACAGCTCTTAAAGGTGGCACGGACCCAAAGTGAGCAGTAGCAAGATTTATTGTGGAGAGCGAAAGAACAAAGCTTCGGAAGGGGACCCAAATGGGCTGCTGCTGCTGGCTGGGGTGGCCACCTTTTATTCCCTTATTTGTCCCTGCCCATGTCCTGCTGATTGCTCCATTTTACAGAGTGCTGATTGGTCCATTTTACAGAGTGCTGATTGGTGCATTTACAATCCTTTAGCTAGACACAGAGTGCCGATTGGTGAGTTTTTACAGTGCTGATTGGTGCATTTACAATCCTTTAGCTAGACACAGAACACTGACTGGTGCATTTATAATCCTCTAGCTAGAAAGAAAAGTTCTCCAAGTCCCCACTAGACCCAGGAAGTCCAGCTGGCTTCACCTCTCACTGGGACTACAGGTGCACACCACCACACCCAGCTAATTTTTGTATTTTTAGTAGAGACGGGGTTTCACCATGTTGTTCAGGATGGTCTCGAACTCTTGATCTCGTGATCTGCCCGCCTCGGCCTCCCAAAGTGCTGGGATTACAGTTGTGAGCCACCACGCCCGGCCCTAGCTTTTCCTTTCTGTTGCAAGTCCTCTCAACTAGTGTTGCCTTCCACCCTACAAAGCAGAATTACCTCAGAAGTCCTATGGCCCTGACTCTATCTATGTCTGCACAAAGCACTACTGTGCTTTGCTGTCTGCAAGAACAGAGATTGTTTGCTTCAACCACTTTCTCTGAATGGATGAATGAGTTATGATGATATCTAAAGTTACCCAATTTCAAGCAAGAGGAAGAATCTGGCTCGGTACCACAGATGTTCTTGGAATTGGGATAGTAAAAAAGTCCCTGAGGCATCCCTTGGTCTGCTCTGACCACACTCTCTTCACAGGAAGAGGCTTGGGCCACAGCTCTGACTATAACTCTGCTCTTCCTCCAAACACAGCTGAGGAATTGGGTGGTGGGGCACCTGCTCCCATGCTCTGTGGCCTGGCTCAGAGAGAAGAGTTGCCTTAATTACATTATTATTCTTCCTGGACAGGCTGTAGGTTGTGTAAAGTAACAAAAAGGACTGAGAAGTGACTTCCCATTCAGCCTCTTCCAAGGCCATTTTTGATAGGCAGGTCAAATTCACTCACATTTGGTTATTTGTTGGCCAGTCTAGTGCATTCACCCTTGCTGGTCCTCAGTCATGCTCCTTTACCTTTACAGAGCATCCTAGACTGCTCTTCCTCTTACCTTCCTTGTGAAACCCACAACCCCTAGTCCCTCCCCTTCCCTGGCATTTGTTATGCCCTCTACCAATCCCTGACCTGGTATTGGTCAGTCTCCAATCCTGGTGGATCCCTGTGGGAACTAAGTTAAGTCTAACTTTTGTCTCCCTCTTTAGAATTTACTGGGAGTACTGTAAATAAACTATTGTTGTTATAATTATTTCTGATTAACATTTTTACACCTAACAAAGTCTCAGAGAGATTGAATTTACTGGGTTGAAGGGAGGAGCACCTTCCACATGACCTGCCCAGCAATTAAAGCCGCTTGTTAGTCCGAGGCCCAGGACGGCCGAGGACAGCTGGAGAGCTCTTCGTTGCAGGCAGCTCTGGTTAACATCAACCGGGAAAGCTCTTTGTAAACACATGAATAATTGATCGTCCAGCGCTCACATAGCTACCGCGGATCTGAGCCCGTATGACTCATTTGCGAGCCATTCCTGTCGTCTGGATGCCATAACATTGGAGGAATGATGATCGTTTCTTGGAGGTTCTTCTGTGGCCAGAGTTGCCAAGACCAAGGCTGTAATGGTTTGTTATGATGACCTTTGTTATTCCATTAGGCTCAATTGCTTTAAAAAATGATGTGTGCATACTTTAGGAACGTTTTTACCCTTTATGTTGACCTGACATCATAGTTTATATTATAAAATGTATTAATGACAGAAGAGTGTTTTCATGTCCCAAGGACAAATTTTAACAACCATAATCTGCCCTCAGTCATCATAAATATAAATGTATTGGTCAAACAGATCTCGTTAATGTGGCCAAGATAAATGCAAGTCTATATTTTAAGGCAGTCGAAGTCCTAGAGAATATATCTGGAGCTTTTGTGGGGCTAAGAGATCTTGTATATATGCTATCAAAAGGCTGAGAAAATTAACATGTTCCCCCCTCTGATTTTGCATTGGACAGATATAAATGTCTTGGGGATGTCAAGTAAGATTGTTCACATAGTTTCTGGACACCATTAATGCCTGATGGGGTGAATCTTAGTTCTTAAAGCTATATTCTGCTCATTATGCTCACAGGGCTTTTGAAAAGAGAACAAAATAAAGATTTCAAGTCTTAGCAATGTGCTGCCCAGCCAACATTTTTCTGAGTTAT